CACACAACAGCACCTTCTCAGCCAGAGCCCTTCAGGCCAAAGACTCACTGGGACCTTTCTGTGCTGGGACTGCTCGGACCAGTCAACAGCTTCCTGTCCAGAGGGTACTGAGCATTTCTGGATCTTGGTGGCCAGAGACCATCAAGTGACTTGAACTGGCCCTGCCCGCCTGGGGTCAGGAGACAGAAGCACAGGTGGACTCCTGGGCAATGCTGGGAGGGGGCTGCATGGTGAGGGAGGGGTTCTATCATTTGCCTGGAGGCTGCTGCCAGGAGCCCCTCTCCAGGGAGGGTGAGGCTGGCTGGCGCTACTTCAGTGGCAGCATGTGGCTGGCCTGAGGGACGCCTTGGCTCACTCACTCCTCAATCACTCATTTACTCATTCATTCACTCACTCAATCATTTTTCCTTTCGCCACACTCCTGCCGCATGTGCTCTCTCTCTAGGCATCCGGGTAAGACAAGACATGGGGAGTAAAAGGCACAGAAATGGAGAAATAGGTGACCATAAGGAGCTTTGGATGGGGCTGGGGCTGGCCTCTCCCTCCCAGGCAGCCACACATTCCCCAGCCAAGGTCGGCAGCTCCACTGCCCATGTGGAGGGTCCAACCAGGAGGTCGGCCATGGGAGGAATGGCAGGAAAGGGAAAGGCTGGGCTGGGCCCCCTGTCCTGCTGCAGAGGGATTAGTGTCAAAGAGGTGCCTTAAGGCTGTTCTGAGCACTCACTTCTGGGCACCAGGAACTCACAGGCTGCTGGGCATGGCACGGTGCCCAGGGAGAGTCTAGGGTGGGGTATGTGGGGAGGACCCCTGCAGGCCAGGGCTTGGGGGGGCCCTCGGAAACTGGGCTCTATCCGGCAGACACACCCATCTCCGCCTGCCACCGGCCGCTGGCCAGCCCGCAGTGAGCACCCACTGTTTACTTGGGTGAGGGGGAACCACAGGCCCCGCCCTGCCCACCCACGTGAAGCACGGGGCTGGAGCCAGCTCTGGGGCTACAAAAAGCTCCTGCCACCTTGGGTCCCTCCTCAGAGGCTGCTGAGGGACAGGGCACTCTTCCCCGCCGTCCACACAATGAGTGTTGGCCGGAGGAAGCTGGCCCTGCTCTGGGCCCTGGCTCTCGCTCTGGCCTGCACCCGGCATACAGGTACGGCTTGGCCCCTGGCCGCTCTACTGGTCATCTGGGCTCAGCCCCCCTCCTCTTTCTGCAGGCCATGCCCAGGATGGCTCCTCCGAATCCAGCTACAAGCACCACCCTGCCCTCTCTCCTATCGCCCGGGGGCCCAGCGGTGAGTCTGAGTGTCCGGCCCCCACCCTAAGCTGCGTGAATCCTACCAGCCCCTGTCTCCGCAGGGGTCCCGCTCCGTGGGGCGACTGTCTTCCCATCTCTGAGGACCATCCCTGTGGTACGAGGTGAGTGGAGCCCGGAGGCCTGGGTGGGGAAGCGCCCCCAAACACCATGCTGCTTCCACCGCAGCCTCCAACCCGGCGCACAACGGGCGGGTGTGCAGCACCTGGGGCAGCTTCCACTACAAGACCTTCGACGGCGACGTCTTCCGCTTCCCCGGCCTCTGCAACTACGTGTTCTCCGAGCACTGCGGTGCCGCCTACGAGGATTTTAACATCCAGCTACGCCGCAGCCAGGAGTCAGCGGCCCCCACGCTGAGCAGGGTCCTCATGAAGGTGGATGGCGTGGTCATCCAGCTGACCAAGGGCTCCGTCCTGGTCAACGGCCACCCGTGAGTCTGGGTTCTGGGATGGTGGGGGCCACTCCCAGCCCCTCAGCCCTGCCTTCCTCCACAGGGTCCTGCTGCCCTTCAGCCAGTCTGGGGTCCTCATTCAGCAGAGCAGCAGCTACACCAAGGTGGAGGCCAGGCTGGGCCTTGTCCTCATGTGGAACCACGATGACAGCCTGCTGGTGAGGCTGGGTGGGGGTGTCCCGGTGTGCAAGGGATGGGTGTCTGATGTCTCTCCCTTTGCAGCTGGAGCTGGACACCAAATACGCCAACAAGACCTGTGGGCTCTGTGGGGACTTCAACGGGATGCCCGTGGTCAGCGAGCTCCTCTCCCACAGTAAGGCCCCACATCGCCCTCAGCCCCTTCCTGCAGGCAGAGCCCGCCTCTGTGCTTGCCGCAGACACCAAGCTGACACCCATGGAATTCGGGAACCTGCAGAAGATGGACGACCCCACGGACCAGTGTCAGGACCCTGTCCCTGAACCCCCGAGGAACTGCTCCACTGGCTTTGTAAGCCTTGGAGGGAACAGAGGGCCCAGCAGAGGACTCAGACGGGCTGTGGCCTTTGTCCTAGGGCATCTGTGAGGAGCTCCTGCACGGCCAGCTGTTCTCTGGCTGCGTGGCCCTGGTGGACGTCGGCAGCTACCTGGAGGCTTGCAGGCAAGACCTCTGCTTCTGTGAAGACACCGACCTGCTCAGCTGCGTCTGCCACACCCTTGCCGAGTACTCCCGGCAGTGCACCCATGCAGGGGGGTTGCCCCAGGACTGGCGGGGCCCTGACTTCTGCCGTGAGTGTCCCAGCCCCCTGTCCCCCAACCCCGCAGACGTGAGCCCTCTCTCTGCCTCCCGCAGCCCAGAAGTGCCCCAACAACATGCAGTACCACGAGTGCCGCTCCCCCTGCGCAGACACCTGCTCCAACCAGGAGCACTCCCGGGCCTGTGAGGACCACTGTGTGGCCGGCTGCTTCTGCCCTGAGGGTGAGGCTCCCCCGCCCCTGGGAAACACAGGTGCGCCCGTCATAGGCCTGCCTGACCCCTGCAGGGACGGTGCTTGACGACATCGGCCAGACCGGCTGTGTCCCTGTGTCAAAGTGTGCCTGCGTCTACAACGGGGCTGCCTATGCCCCAGGGGCCACCTACTCCACAGACTGCACCAACTGGTAGGTCCCAGCCCCCCTCCAGGCCACCAAGGGGCACCCACGTGGCACCATCTCTTGCTCTCAGCACCTGCTCCGGAGGCCGGTGGAGCTGCCAGGAGGTTCCATGCCCGGGTACCTGCTCTGTGCTTGGAGGTGCCCACTTCTCAACGTTTGACGGGAAGCAATACACGGTGCACGGCGACTGCAGCTATGTGCTGACCAAGGTACGGCCTGGCTGCCTGGGGTGCTCGCCGGATGTGAGGACCCCTGGTGTGTCGTGTTCCGCAGCCCTGTGACAGCAGTGCCTTCACTGTACTGGCTGAGCTGCGCAGGTGCGGGCTGACGGACAGCGAGACCTGCCTGAAGAGCGTGACACTGAGCCTGGATGGGGCGCAGACGGTGAGTGGAGCCTGGCAGGGCAAACCCCGGGACCGCGCTCACACATCTGTCTGGCTGCCCTCAGGTGGTGGTGATCAAGGCCAGTGGGGAAGTGTTCCTGAACCAGATCTACACCCAGCTGCCCATCTCTGCAGGTGAGGGCAGTGGCTTCTTCCCCACCCCGGGGCCCAGCAAAACCCTTGTCCTTTGTGTCCCCAGCCAACGTCACCATCTTCAGACCCTCAACCTTCTTCATCATCGCCCAGACCAGCCTGGGCCTGCAGCTGAACCTGCAGCTGGTGCCCACCATGCAGCTGTTCATGCAGCTGGCGCCCAAGCTCCGTGGGCAGACCTGCGGTAAGAGGGCTGCCTTCTGGGCTTGGAGCCCACATGGTCCTCAACCTGCCTAACCCGCCCCCAGGTCTCTGTGGGAACTTCAACAGCATCCAGGCCGATGACTTCCGGACCCTCAGTGGGGTGGTGGAGGCCACCGCTGCGGCCTTCTTCAACACCTTCAAGACCCAGGCCGCCTGCCCCAACATCAGGAACAGCTTCGAGGACCCCTGCTCTCTGAGCGTGGAGAATGGTACGGGTGTCCACGGCTCGCCTCTGTGCTGGTAATCCTAACCCTATCCCTCCTCTGTCCACAGAGAAGTATGCTCAGCACTGGTGCTCGCAGCTGACCGATGCCGACGGCCCCTTCGGCCGGTGCCATGCTGCCGTGAAGCCGGGAACCTACTACTCGGTAACATCTGCCGCCTCTTGGCCCGGTGGGGCCTCTGATGCCCCGATGACCCCCTTCCCTGCAGAACTGCATGTTTGACACCTGCAACTGTGAGCGGAGCGAGGACTGCCTGTGCGCCGCGCTGTCCTCCTACGTGCACGCCTGTGCCGCCAAGGGCGTGCAGCTCGGCGGCTGGAGGGACGGCGTCTGCAGTGAGTGCCTGCCAAGCCCAGCCCCTTTCCCTCCTGAGAATCCCCTCTTCCTGGCATCCCGCAGCGAAGCCTATGACCACTTGCCCCAAGTCAATGACGTACCACTACCATGTCAGCACCTGCCAGCCCACCTGCCGCTCCCTGAGCGAGGGGGACATCACCTGCAGTGTTGGCTTCATCCCCGTGGATGGCTGCATCTGTCCCAAGGGCACCTTCCTGGACGACACGGGCAAGTGTGTGCAGGCCAGCAACTGTCCCTGCTACCACAGAGGCTCCATGATCCCCAATGGGGAGTCGGTGCACGACAGCGGGGCTATCTGGTAAGAGCTCCCGCTGTGGACTGGGGGGTCCCAGGCTGAGGCTCTGACCACCATCTCCTCACAGCACCTGCACACATGGGAAGCTGAGCTGCATCGGAGGCCAAGCCCCCGCCCCAGGTGAGTGCCAGAAAGGAGGCACTGTGGCCCCCGGCTGGCCCCCTGACGGCCCCTCCCTCCCCAGTGTGTGCTGCGCCCATGGTGTTCTTTGACTGCCGAAATGCCACGCCCGGGGACACAGGGGCTGGCTGTCAGAAGAGCTGCCACACACTGGACATGACCTGTGTAAGTCCCTGAGGACTCCCCAATGACAGACCCCATCACTCAGTGGTGTCTGCTGGCCCTGCAGTACAGCCCCCAGTGTGTGCCTGGCTGCGTGTGCCCCGACGGGCTGGTGGCGGACGGCGAGGGCGGCTGCATCACTGCGGAGGACTGCCCCTGCGTGCACAATGAGGCCAGCTACCGGGCCGGCCAGACCATCCGGGTGGGCTGCAACACCTGGTATGCCGGGGGCTCAAAGCCCATGGGGGGTGGTGCTCTAGCCTGACCCCCAGATGTCCCCCAGCACCTGTGACAGCAGGATGTGGCGGTGCACAGATGACCCCTGCCTGGCCACCTGCGCCGTGTACGGGGACGGCCACTACCTCACCTTCGACGGACAGAGCTACAGCTTCAACGGAGACTGCGAGTACACGCTGGTGCAGGTGAGCCGGCGCGTTTGGGGTCCTCACGGCGGTGCCTGGTCCTTGATGGCCTCTGCTTCCCCAGAACCACTGTGGCGGGAAAGACAGCACCCAGGACTCCTTTCGTGTTGTCACCGAGAACGTCCCCTGCGGCACCACAGGGACCACCTGCTCCAAGGCCATCAAGATTTTCCTGGGGGTGAGCGAGGCTGGGTGGTCGCATGCCCTCCACTGGGGGCCCTGAGTGACCCCTTGCCATGCAGGGCTTCGAGCTGAAGCTAAGCCATGGGAAGGTGGAGGTGATCGGGACGGACGAGAGCCAGGAGGTGCCATACACCATCCGGCAGATGGGCATCTACCTGGTGGTGGACACCGACATTGGCCTGGTGCTGCTGTGGGACAAGAAGACCAGCATCTTCATCAACCTCAGCCCCGAGTTCAAGGTGAGACCACGCCCCTCGTCCAGGCCAGGGCCACCCACCTCCACCTCTCCCGGTGCCTCTGCAGGGCAGGGTCTGCGGCCTGTGTGGGAACTTCGACGACATCGCCGTTAATGACTTTGCCACGCGGAGCCGGTCTGTGGTGGGGGACGTGCTGGAGTTTGGGAACAGCTGGAAGCTCTCCCCCTCCTGCCCAGATGCCCTGGCGCCCAAGGACCCCTGCACGGCCAACCCCTTCCGCAAGTCCTGGGCCCAGAAGCAGTGCAGCATCCTCCACGGCCCCACCTTCGCCGCCTGCCACGCACACGTATGCTGGCCGGGGGGCGTTTCTCTGGGCCCGTCCCTGGAACCTGAAGCCCCGTCTCCCTCAGGTGGAGCCGGCCAGGTACTACGAGGCCTGCGTGAACGACGCGTGCGCCTGCGACTCCGGGGGTGACTGCGAGTGCTTCTGCACGGCTGTGGCCGCCTACGCCCAGGCCTGCCATGAAGTAGGCCTGTGTGTGTCCTGGCGGACCCCGAGCATCTGCCGTGAGTGCGAGTGGGCACCTGGGGAAGAACAGGACCCCACCGAGCCCTTCCTTCCTCCCTGCAGCTCTGTTCTGCGACTACTACAACCCCGAAGGCCAGTGCGAGTGGCACTACCAGCCCTGCGGGGTGCCCTGCCTGCGCACCTGCCGGAACCCCCGTGGAGACTGCCTGCGGGACGTCCGGGGCCTGGAAGGTGGGCTGGGGCCGGTCGGAGGGTGGCCTGGGCTGGTTGTGACTCTGGCCTCTTTGGCCCACAGGCTGCTACCCCAAGTGCCCACCAGAGGCTCCCATCTTTGATGAGGACAAGATGCAGTGTGTGGCCACCTGCCCAACCCCGCCTCTGCCACCACGGTGCCACGTCCATGGGAAGTCCTACCGGCCAGGTGCAGTGGTGCCCTCGGACAAGAACTGCCAGTCCTGGTGAGTCCTTTGGGGGGAGGAATATGGAGCCTCGCATCGGCCTGCCCTTCTTCCTTGTCTCCAGCCTTTGTACGGAGCGCGGCGTGGAGTGCACCTACAAAGCTGAGGGTGAGCGGCCGGCAGCCCCTGGGGCTGGGGTCCTCTGACGGGCCTGGGCCCTCCGTCCCCATAGCCTGTGTCTGCACCTACAATGGACAGCGCTTCCACCCAGGGGACGTCATCTACCACACGACGGATGGCACGGGTGGCTGCATCTCCGCCCGCTGCGGGGCCAACGGCACCATTGAGAGGAGGGTCTACCCCTGCAGCCCCACCACCCCTGTCCCCCCAACCACCTTCTCCTTCTCCACACCCCCGCTTGGTAAGGCAAATGTGGCCGAGGAGCCCCAGGGTTCATGCTCAGCTGCCTTCTCTTCTGCCCACAGTCGTGAGCTCCACGCACACCCCCAGCAATGGCCCAAGCAGCGCGCACACAGGCCCTCCGAGCAGCGCCTGGCCCACCACAGCAGGCACTTCTCCCAGGACGAGGCTGCCCACAGCCTCTGCCTCACTGCCGCCGGTCTGTGGGGAAAAGTGCCTGTGGTCGCCATGGATGGATGTCAGCCGCCCTGGACGGGGCACGGACAGCGGTGACTTCGACACACTGGAGAACCTCCGCGCCCATGGGTACCGGGTGTGCGAATCACCCAGGTCGGTGGAGTGCCGAGCTGAGGACGCCCCCGGAGTGCCGCTCCGAGCCCTGGGGCAGCGTGTGCAGTGCAGCCCGGATGTGGGGCTGACCTGTCGTAACAGGGAGCAGGCATCGGGGCTCTGCTACAACTACCAGATCAGGGTCCAGTGCTGCACGCCCCTACCCTGCTCCACCTCTAGCAGTCCAGCCCAGACCACTCCTCCAACTACCTCCAAGACCACTGAAACCCGGGCCTCAGGCTCCTCAGCTCCCAGCAGCACACCTGGCACCGTGTCTCTCTCTACAGCCAGGACGACACCTGCCCCAGGTACCGCTACCTCTGTCAAAAAAACTTTCTCAACTCCCAGCCCTCCGCCAGTGCCGGCAACATCAACATCATCCATGTCGACCACGGCCCCGGGGACCTCTGTGGTCTCCAGCAAGCCCACCCCCACGGAGCCCAGCACATCCTCCTGCCTGCAGGAGCTTTGCACCTGGACCGAGTGGATCGATGGCAGCTACCCTGCTCCTGGAATAAATGGTGGAGATTTTGACACATTTCAAAATTTGAGAGACGAAGGATACACATTCTGTGAAAGTCCTCGAAGCGTGCAGTGCCGGGCAGAGAGCTTCCCCAACACGCCGCTGGCAGACCTGGGGCAGGACGTCATCTGCAGCCACACAGAGGGGCTGATTTGCCTGAACAAGAACCAGCTCCCACCCATCTGCTACAACTATGAGATCCGCATCCAGTGTTGCGAGACGGTGAACGTGTGCAGAGACATCACCAGACTGCCAAAGACCGTCGCAACGACACGGCCGACTCCACATCCAACCGGAGCTCAGACCCAGACCACCTTCACCACACACATGCCCTCGGCCTCCACAGAGCAACCCACGGCAACCTCCAGGGGTGGGCCCACAGCAACCAGCGTCACACAGGGCACCCACACCACACTAGTCACCAGAAACTGTCATCCCCGGTGCACCTGGACAAAGTGGTTCGACGTGGACTTCCCGTCCCCCGGACCCCATGGTGGAGACAAGGAAACCTACAACAACATCATCAGGAGTGGGGAAAAAATCTGCCGCCGACCTGAGGAGATCACCAGGCTCCAGTGCCGAGCCAAGAGCCACCCAGAGGTGAGCATCGAACACCTGGGCCAGGTGGTGCAGTGCAGCCGGGAAGAGGGCCTGGTGTGCCGGAACCAGGACCAGCAGGGACCCTTCAAGATGTGCCTCAACTACGAGGTGCGTGTGCTCTGCTGCGAGACCCCCAGAGGCTGCCACATGACCTCCACACCTGGCTCCACCTCTAGCAGTCCAGCCCAGACCACTCCTTCAACAACCTCCAAGACCACTGAAACCCAGGCCTCAGGCTCCTCAGCCCCCAGCAGCACACCTGGCACCGTGTCTCTCTCTACAGCCAGGACGACACCTGCCCCAGGTACCGCTACCTCTGTCAAAAAAACTTTCTCAACTCCCAGCCCTCCGCCAGTGCCGGCAACATCAACATCATCCATGTCGACCACGGCCCCGGGGACCTCTGTGGTCTCCAGCAAGCCCACCCCCACGGAGCCCAGCACATCCTCCTGCCTGCAGGAGCTTTGCACCTGGACCGAGTGGATTGATGGCAGCTACCCTGCTCCTGGAATAAATGGTGGAGATTTTGACACATTTCAAAATTTGAGAGACGAAGGATACACATTCTGTGAAAGTCCTCGAAGCGTGCAGTGCCGGGCAGAGAGCTTCCCCAACACGCCGCTGGCAGACCTGGGGCAGGACGTCATCTGCAGCCACACAGAGGGGCTGATTTGCCTGAACAAGAACCAGCTCCCACCCATCTGCTACAACTATGAGATCCGCATCCAGTGTTGCGAGACGGTGAACGTGTGCAGAGACATCACCAGACCGCCAAAGACCGTCGCAACGACACGGCCGACTCCACATCCAACCGGAGCTCAGACCCAGACCACCTTCACCACACACATGCCCTCGGCCTCCACAGAGCAACCCACGGCAACCTCCAGGGGTGGGCCCACAGCAACCAGCGTCACACAGGGCACCCACACCACACCAGTCACCAGAAACTGTCATCCCCGGTGCACCTGGACAACGTGGTTCGACGTGGACTTCCCGTCCCCCGGACCCCATGGTGGAGACAAGGAAACCTACAACAACATCATCAGGAGTGGGGAAAAAATCTGCCGCCGACCTGAGGAGATCACCAGGCTCCAGTGCCGAGCCAAGAGCCACCCAGAGGTGAGCATCGAACACCTGGGCCAGGTGGTGCAGTGCAGCCGGGAAGAGGGCCTGGTGTGCCGGAACCAGGACCAGCAGGGACCCTTCAAGATGTGCCTCAACTACGAGGTGCGTGTGCTCTGCTGCGAGACCCCCAAAGGCTGCCCCGTGACCTCCACACCTGTGACAGCTCCTAGCACCCCTAGTGGGAGAGCCACCAGCCCAACTCAGAGCACCTCCTCTTGGCAGAAATCCAGGACAACCACTTTGGTGACAACCAGCACAACCTCCACTCCACAGACCAGTACAACCTATGCCCATACAACCAGCACAACCTCTGCTCCTACAGCCAGAACAACCTCTGCTCCTACAACCAGAACAACCTCTGCCTCTCCAGCCAGCACAACCTCTGGTCCTGGAAATACTCCCAGCCCTGTTCCTACCACCAGCACAATCTCTGCTCCTACAACTAGCATAACCTCTGCCCCTACAACCAGCACAACCTCTGCCCCTACAAGCAGCACAACCTCTGGTCCTGGAACTACTCCCAGCCCTGTTCCTACCACCAGCATAACCTCTGCCCCTACAACCAGCACAACCTCTGCTCCTACAACCAGCACAACCTCTGCCCGTACAAGCAGCACAACCTCTGCCACTACCACCAGCAGAATCTCTGGTCCTGAAACTACTCCCAGCCCTGTTCCTACCACCAGCACAACCTCTGCCACTACAACCAGCACAACCTCAGCTCCTACAACCAGCACAACCTCTGCCCCTACAAGCAGCACAACCTCCAGTCCACAGACCAGCACAACCTCGGCTCCTACAACCAGCACAACTTCTGGTCCTGGAACTACCCCAAGCCCTGTTCCCACGACCAGCACAACCTCTGCCCCTACAACAAGAACAACTTCTGCTCCTAAAAGCAGCACAACCTCTGCCGCTACAACCAGCACAACCTCTGGTCCTGAAACTACTCCTAGACCTGTTCCTACCACCAGCACAACCTCTTCTCCTACAACCAGCACAACCTCTGCTCCTACAACCAGCACAACCTCTGCTTCTACAACCAGCACAACCTCTGGTGCTGGAACTACTCCCAGCCCTGTTCCCACCACCAGCACAACCTCTGCTCCTACAACCAGCACAACCTCTGCCCCTATAAGCAGCACAACCTCTGCCACTACAACCAGCACAACCTCTGGTCCTGGAACTACTCCCAGCCCTGTTCCTACCACGAGCACAACCTCTGCTCCTACAACCAGCACAACCTCTGGTCCTGGAACTACTCCCAGTGCTGTTCCCACCACCAGCATAACCTCTGCACCTACAACCAGCACAAACTCTGCCCCTATAAGCAGCACAACCTCTGCCACTACAACCAGCAGAATCTCTGGTCCTGAAACTACTCCCAGCCCTGTTCCTACCGCCAGCACAACCTCTGCTTCTACAACTAGCACAACCTCTGGTCCTGGAACTACTCCCAGCCCTGTTCCTACCACCAGCACAATCTCTGTTCCTACCACCAGCACAACTTCTGCTTCTACAACCAGCACAACCTCTGCTTCTACAACCAGCACAACCTCTGGTCCTGGAACTACTCCCAGCCCTGTTCCCACCACCAGCACAACCTCTGCTCCCACAACAAGCACAACCTCTGCCCCTACAACCAGCACAATCTCGGCCCCAACAACCAGCACAACCTCTGCCACTACAACCAGCACGACCTCTGCTCCTACACCCAGAAGAACCTCAGCCCCTACAACCAGCACAATCTCTGCCTCTACCACCAGCACAACCTCTGCGACTACAACCAGCACAACCTCTGCTACTACAACCAGCACAATCTCTGCCCCTACAACCAGCACAACTTTGTCTCCTACAACCAGCACAACCTCTACTACTATAACCAGCACAACTTCTGCCCCTATAAGCAGCACAACTTCCACACCACAGACCAGCACAACTTCGGCTCCTACAACCAGCACAACTTCTGGTCCTGGAACTACTTCAAGCCCTGTTCCCACCACCAGCACAACCTCTGCCCCTACAACCAGCACAACCTCTGCCCCTACAACCAGAACAACCTCTGTCCCTACAAGCAGCACAACCTCCACTGCTACAACCAGCACAACCTCTGGCCCTGGAACTACTCCCAGCCCTGTTCCCACCACCAGTACAACCTCTGCTCCTACAACCAGAACAACCTCTGCTCCTACAACCAGCACAACCTCTGCCCCTACAACCAGCACAACCTCTGCCCCTACAAGCAGCACAACCTCAGCTACTACAACCAGCACAATCTCTGTTCCTACAACCAGCACAACTTCTGTTCCTGGAACTACTCCCAGCCCTGTTCCTACCACCAGCACAATCTCTGTTCCTACCACCAGCACAACTTCTGCTTCTACAACCAGCACAACCTCTGGTCCTGGAACTACTCCCAGCCCTGTTCCCACCACCAGCACAACCTCTGCTCCCACAACAAGCACAACCTCTGCCCCTACAACCAGCACAATCTCGGCCCCAACAACCAGCACACCCTCTGCCCCTACAACCAGCACAACCTTAGCTCCTACAACCAGCACAACCTCTGCCCCTACAACCAGCACAACCTCTACCCCTACAAGCAGCACAACCTCCTCTCCACAGACCAGCACAACCTCGGCTTCTACCACCAGCATAACTTCTGGTCCTGGAACTACCCCAAGCCCTGTTCCCACCACCAGCACAACCTCTGCTCCTACAACCAGCACAACCTCTGCCGCTACAACCAGCACAATCTCGGCCCCAACAACCAGCACAACGTCTGCTCCTACAACCAGCACAACCTCTGCCTCTACAGCCAGCAAAACCTCTGGTCTTGGAACTACTCCCAGCCCTATTCCTACCACCAGCACAACCTCTCCTCCTACAACCAGCACAACTTCTGCCTCTACAGCCAGCAAAACCTCTGGTCCTGGAACCACTCCCAGCCCTGTTCCCACCACCAGCACAATCTTTGCTCCTAGAACCAGCACCACTTCTGCCTCTACAACCAGCACAACCCCTGGTCCTGGAACCACTCCCAGCCCCGTTCCCACCACCAGCACAGCCTCTGTTTCAAAGACCAGCACAAGCCATGTTTCCATATCCAAGACAACCCACTCCCAACCAGTCACCAGAGACTGTCATCTCCGGTGCACCTGGACCAAGTGGTTTGACATAGACTTCCCATCCCCTGGACCCCACGGCGGGGACAAGGAAACCTACAACAACATCATCAGGAGTGGGGAAAAAATCTGCCGCCGACCTGAGGAGATCACCAGGCTCCAGTGCCGAGCCGAGAGCCACCCGGAGGTGAGCATTGAACACCTGGGCCAGGTGGTGCAGTGCAGCCGTGAAGAGGGCCTGGTGTGCCGGAACCAGGACCAGCAGGGACCCTTCAAGATGTGCCTCAACTACGAGGTGCGTGTGCTCTGCTGCGAGACCCCTAAAGGTTGCCCCGTGACCTCCACACCTGTGACAGCTCCTAGCACCCCTAGTGGGAGAGCCACCAGCCCAACTCAGAGCACTTCCTCTTGGCAGAAATCCAGGACAACCACTTTGGTGACAACCAGCACAACCTCCACTCCACAGACCAGCACAACCTCTGCTCCTACAACCAGCACAACCTCTGCTCCCACAACCAGCACAACTTCTGCCCCTACAACCAGCACAACCTCCACTCCACAGACCAGCATATCCTCTGCCCCTACAAGCAGCACAACCTCGGCTCCTACAAGCAGCACAATCTCTGCTCGTACAACCAGCATAATCTCTGCCCCTACAACCAGCACAACCTCTTCCCCTACAACCAGCACAACCTCTGCTACTACAACCAGCACAACCTCTGCCCCTACAAGCAGCACAACCTCCACTCCACAGACCAGCAAAACCTCAGCTGCTACAAGCAGCACAACCTCCGGTTCTGGAACTACTCCCAGCCCTGTTACCACCACCAGCACAGCCTCTGTTTCAAAGACCAGCACAAGCCATGTTTCTGTATCCAAGACAACCCACTCCCAACCAGTCACCAGAGACTGTCATCCCCGGTGCACCTGGACCAAATGGTTTGATGTGGACTTTCCATCCCCTGGACCCCACGGTGGGGACAAGGAAACCTACAACAACATCATCAGGAGTGGGGAAAAAATCTGCCGCCGACCTGAGGAGATCACCAGGCTCCAGTGCCGAGCCAAGAGCCACCCGGAGGTGAGCATCGAACACCTGGGCCAGGTGGTGCAGTGCAGCCGCGAAGAGGGCCTGGTGTGCCGGAACCAGGACCAGCAGGGACCCTTCAAGATGTGCCTCAACTACGAGGTGCGTGTGCTTTGCTGCGAGACCCCCAAAGGCTGCCCCGTGACCTCCACATCTGTGACAGCTCCTAGCACCCCTAGTGGGAGAGCCACCAGCCCAACTCAGAGCACCTCCTCTTGGCAGAAATCCAGGACAACCACTTTGGTGACAAGCAGCATAACCTCCACTACACAGACCAGCACAACCTCTGCCCCTACAACTAGCACAACCCCTGCTTCTATACCCAGCACAACCTCTGCCCCAACAACCAGCACAACCTCTGCTCCCACAACGAGCACAACTTCTGCCCCTACAACCAGCACAACCTCCACTCCACAGACCACCACATCCTCTGCCCCTACAAGCAGCACAACCTCGGCTCCTACCACCAGCACAATCTCTGCCCCTACAACCAGCACAATCTCTGCCCCTACAACCAGCACAACCTCTGCTCCCACAGCCAGCACAACGTCAGCTCCTACGAGCACTTCCTCGGCTCCTACAACCAACACAACCTCTGCCCCTACAACTAGCACTACCTCTGCTCCCATAACCAGCACAATCTCTGCCCCTACAACCAGCACAACCTCCACTCCACAGACCAGCACAATCTCTTCCCCTACAACCAGCACAACCTCCACTCCGCAGACCAGCACAACCTCTTCCCCTACAACTAGCACAACCTCAGCTCCTACAACCAGCACAACTTCTGCCCCTACAACCAGCACAACCTCCACTCCACAGACCAGCATATCCTCTGCCCCTACAAGCAGCACAACCTCTGCTCCTACAGCCAGCACAATCTCTGCCCCTACAACCAGCACAACCTCTTTCCATACAACCAGCACAACCTCTCCCCCTACAAGCAGCACAAGCTCCACTCCACAGACCAGCAAAACCTCAGCTGCTACAAGCAGCACAACCTCCGGTTCTGGAACTACTCCCAGCCCCGTTCCCACCACCAGCACAGCCTCTGTTTCAAAGACCAGCACAAGCCATGTTTCTGTATCCAAGACAACCCACTCCCAACCAGTCACCAGAGACTGTCATCCCCGGTGCACCTGGACCAAGTGGTTTGACGTGGACTTTCCATCCCCTGGACCCCACGGTGGGGACAAGGAAACCTACAACAACATCATCAGGAGTGGGGAAAAAATCTGCCGCCGACCTGAGGAGATCACCAGGCTCCAGTGCCGAGCCGAGAGCCACCCGGAGGTGAGCATCGAACACCTGGGCCAGGTGGTGCAGTGCAGCCGGGAAGAGGGCCTGGTGTGCCGGAACCAGGACCAGCAGGGACCCTTCAAGATGTGCCTCAACTACGAGGTGCGTGTGCTCTGCTGCGAGACCCCCAAAGGCTGCCCCGTGACCTCCACACCTGTGACAGCTCCTAGCACCCCTAGTGGGAGAGCCACCAGCCCAACTCAGAGCACTTCCTCTTGGCAGAAATCCAGGACAACCACTTTGGTGACAACCAGCACAACCTCCACTCCACAGACCAGCACAACCTCTGCCCCTACAACCAGCACAATCCCTGCTTCTACACCCAGCACAACCTCTGCCCCTACAACCAGCACAACCTCTGCCCCTACAACCAGCACGACCTCAGCTCCTACACACAGAACGACTTCTGGTCCTACAACCAGCACAACCTTGGCTCCTACAACCAGCACAACCTCTGCTCCAACAACCAGCACAAACTCTGCTCCTACAACCAGCACAATCTCTGCCTCTACAACCAGCACAATCTCTGCCCCTACAACCAGCACAATCTCTTCCCCTACAAGCAGCACAACCTCCACTCCACAGACCAGCAAAACCTCAGCTGCTACAAGCAGCACAACCTCCGGTTCTGGAACTACTCCAAGCCCTGTTCCCACCACCAGCACAACCTCTGCCTCTACAACCAGCACAACTTCTGCTCCTACAACCAGCACAACCTCTGGTCCTGGAACTACTCCAAGCCCTGTTCCCAGCACCAGTACAACCTCTGCTGCTACAACCAGCACAACCTCTGCTCCTACAACCAGAACAACATCTGCTCCTACAAGCAGCATGACCTCTGGTCCTGGAACTACTCCCAGCCCTGTTCCCACCACCAGCACAACCTCTGCTCCTACAACTAGCACAACCTCTGGTCCTGGAACTACTCCCAGCCCTGTTCCCACCACCAGCACAACCTCTGCTCCTATAACCAGCACAACCTCTGGTCCTGGAAGTACTCCCAGCCCTGTTCCCACCACCAGCACAACCTCTGCTCCTACAACCAGCACAACCTCTGCCTCTACAGCCAGCACAACCTCTGGTCCTGGAACTACTCCCAGCCCTGTTCCCACCACCAGCACAACCTCTGCTCCTACAACCAGAACAACCTCTGCCTCTACAGCCAGCACAACCTCTGGTCCTGGAAGTACTCCCAGCCCTGTTCCCACCACCAGCACAACCTCTGCTCCTACAACCAGAACAACCCCTGCCTCTACAGCCAGCACAACCTCTGGTCCTGGAACTACTCCCAGCCCTGTTCCCACCACAAGCACAACCTCTGCTTCTACAACCAGCACAATCTCTCTCCCTACAACCAGCACAACCTCTGCTCCTATAACCAGCATGACCTCTGGTCCTGGAACTACTCCCAGCCCTGTTCCCACCACCAGCACAACCTCTGCTCCTACAACCAGCACAACCTCTGCCTCTACAGCCAGCACAACCTCTGGTCCTGGAACTACTCCCAGCCCTGTTCCCACCACCAGCACAACCTCTGCTCCTACAACCAGCACAACCTCTGCCTCTACAGCCAGCACAACCTCTGGTCCTGGAACTTCTCTCAGCCCTGTTCCCACCACGAGCACAACCTCTGCTCCTACAACTAGCACAACCTCTGGTCCTGGAACTACTCCCAGCCCTGTTCCCACCACCAGCACAACCTCTGCTCCTACAACCAGCACGACCTCTGGTCCTGGAACTACTCCCAGCCCCGTTCCCACCACCAGCACAACCCCTGTTTCAAAGACCAGCACAAGCCATCTTTCTGTATCCAAGACAACCCACTCCCAACCAGTCACCAGTGACTGTCATCCTCTGTGCGCCTGGACAAAGTGGTTCGACGTGGACTTCCCATCCCCTGGACCCCACGGCGGGGACAAGGAAACCTACAACAACATCATCAGGAGTGGGGAAAAAATCTGCCGCCGACCTGAGGAGATCACCAGGCTCCAGTGCCGAGCCGAGAGCCACCCGGAGGTGAACATTGAACACCTGGGTCAGGTGGTGCAGTGCAGCCGTGAAGAGGGCCTGGTGTGCCGGAACCAGGACCAGCAGGGACCCTTCAAGATGTGCCTCAACTACGAGGTGCGCGTGCTCTGCTGCGAGACCCCCAGAGGCTGCCCGGTGACCTCTGTGACCCCATATGGGACTTCTCCTACCAATGCTCTGTATCCTTCCCTGTCTACTTCCATGGTATCCGCCTCCGTGGCATCCACCTCTGTGGCATCCAGCTCTGTGGCATCCAGCTCTGTGGCTTACTCCACCCAAACCTGCTTCTGCAACGTGGCTGACCGGCTCTACCCTGCAGGTTCGTGAGTGTTTCTGGTGCAATTGTTTCTGACTAAAGGCTGCCATGTCCCTTCCTCTTACAGGATCCACCATATACCGCCACAGAGACCTCGCTGGCCATTGCTATTATGCCCTGTGTAGCCAGGACTGCCAAGTGGTCAGAGGGGTTGACAGTGACTGTCCGTCCACCACGCTGCCTCCTGCCCCAGCCACGTCCCCTTCAATATCCACCTCCGAGCCCGTCACTGAGCTGGGATGCCCAAATGCGGTTCCCCCCAGAAAGGTAACCCCCTACTTCTCACCCTTCTGAAGGCTGCCGGACCCTGCAGGTCTCTGTGCTTCTGCAGAAAGGTGAGACCTGGGCCACACCCAACTGCTCCGAGGCCACCTGTGAGGGCAACAACGTCATCTCCCTGCGCCCGCGCACGTGCCCGAGGGTGGAGAAGCCCACTTGTGCCAACGGCTACCCGGCTGTGAAGGTGGCTGACCAAGATGGCTGCTGCCATCACTACCAGTGCCAGTGTGAGTGGAGCGCCGAGCGGGACCCAGGGCAGCCACCCGTAAGGCTGCCCCTGGGGCCTGGCAGGTGTGTGCAGCGGCTGGGGTGACCCCCACTACATCACCTTCGACGGCACCTACTACACCTTCCTGGACAACTGCACGTACGTGCTGGTGCAGCAGATTGTGCCCGTGTATGGCCACTTCCGCGTGCTCGTCGACAACTACTTCTGCGGTGCGGAGGACGGGCTCTCCTGCCCGAGGTCCATCATCCTGGAGTACCACCAGGACCGCGTGGTGCTGACCCGCAAGCCAGTCCACGGGGTGATGACAAACGAGGTGGGGGCGCGCCCGGTGTGCCGCGGAGGGGGCTGACTTCCCGTCGACCACGCCCTGCGTCCAGATCATCTTCAACAACAAGGTGGTCAGCCCCGGCTTCCGGAAAAACGGCATCGTGGTCTCGCGCATCGGCGTCAAGATGTACGCGACCATCCCGGAGCTGGGAGTCCAGGTCATGTTCTCCGGCCTCATCTTCTCCGTGGAGGTGCCCTTCAGCAAGTTTGCCAACAACACCGAGGGCCAGTGCGGTGAGGCCACAGGGCTCCCGGGCATCGTCTGGCCAGCAGCCTGACCCCCACCGCGTCTGCCCAGGCACTTGCACCAACGACAGGAAGGATGAGTGCCGCACGCCTAGGGGGACGGTGGTCGCTTCCTGCTCCGAGATGTCCGGCCTCTGGAACGTGAGCATACCCGACCAGCCAGCCTGCCACCGGCCTCACCCGACGCCCACCACGGTCGGGCCCACCACAGTTGGGTCTACCACGGTCGGGCCCACCACAGTTGGGTCTACCACGGTCGGGCCCACCACACCGCCTGCTCCGTGCCTGCCATCACCCATCTGCCAGCTGATTCTGAGCAAGTGAGACTTGGGTGCAAGGGAGGGAGGGTCAGTGCACCCAGCACCCTGCCCATCCCTCCCACAGGGTCTTTGAGCCGTGCCACACTGTGATCCCCCCACTGCTGTTCTATGAGGGCTGCGTCTTTGACCGGTGCCACATGACGGACCTGGATGTGGTGTGCTCCAGCCTGGAGCTGTACGCGGCACTCTGTGCGTCCCACGACATCTGCATCGATTGGAGAGGCCGGACCGGCCACATGTGCCGTGAGTGCCACCACTGTCCTCAGGGTCCCAAGACCCTCTCAGGTGTGGCTTCCCCTCCCCACAGCATTCACCTGCCCAGCCGACAAGGTGTACCAGCCCTGCGGCCCGAGCAACCCCTCCTACTGCTACGGGAATGACAGCGCCAGCCTCGGGTAGGCACCCTCCCTCCTGGCCCTGCCATGGGAAGGAGACCCACCAACCCTATGCTCTCTACAGGGCTCTGCCGGAGGCCGGCCCCATCACCGAAGGCTGCTTCTGTCCGGAGGGCATGACCCTCTTCAGCACCAGTGCCCAAGTCTGCGTGCCCACGGGCTGCCCCAGTACGTGCCCCAGGCCGGGGCTGGGGGGTGTGCCCCCAGTAACCTCAGATCTCTCTCCTTCCAGGGTGTCTGGGGCCCCACGGAGAGCCGGTGAAGGTGAGTGGAAGGCATGGCCCAAGAGGGCACTGCGGACGCTGGACCTCAGTCCCCTTCCTTGCAGGTGGGCCACACCGTCGGCATGGACTGCCAGGAGTGCACGTGTGAGGCGGCCACGTGGACGCTGACCTGCCGACCCAAGCTCTGCCCGCTGCCCCCTGCCTGCCCCCTGCCCGGCTTCGTGCCTGTGCCTGCAGCCCCACAGGCCGGCCAGTGCTGCCCCCAGTACAGCTGCGGTAAGCCCTTTGCTGGGTGAGGGGCATGGTGTGACTCCTAATTGCCTCACTCCCGCCCCCGCAGCCTGCAACACCAGCCGCTGCCCCGCGCCCGTGGGCTGTCCTGAGGGCGCCCGCGCGATCCCGACCTACCAGGAGGGGGCCTGCTGCCCAGTCCAAAACTGCAGTGAGTGGCCTGGACCAGGCCCTGTCAGGGGCGGGGGTGCAGCTGCTTGTCTTCTCGTGGGCAGGCTGGACAGTGTGCAGCATCAACGGGACCCTGTACCAGGTAAGAGCCACGGAGCTCAGACCCCCTCAGCCTCATGAGTGTCTGCTGCCCTGGCTCTCCCCAGCCCGGCGCCGTGGTCTCCTCGAGCCTGTGCGAAACCTGCAGGTGTGAGCTGCCGGGTGGCCCCCCATCGGACGCGTTTGTGGTCAGCTGTGAGACCCAGATCTGCAACACACACTGCCCTGTGGTGAGCGCTCCCACCCTGCCCCGACCCTGCCCGGATTCCAGCCACATGTCCATCCCTCCCGCAGGGCTTCGAGTACCAGGAGCAGAGCGGGCAGTGCTGTGGCACCTGTGTGCAGGTCGCCTGTGTCACCAACACCAGCAAGAGCCCCGCCCACCTCTTCTACGTGAGTAGTGGCTGCCACAAAGAGGAAGGGCAGTCACTCACCCCGGGGCCTGGCCTCCCTCCAGCCCGGCGAGACCTGGTCAGACGCAGGGAACCACTGTGTGACCCACCAGTGTGAGAAGCACCAGGATGGGCTCGTGGTGGTCACCACGAAGAAGGCGTGCCCCCCGCTCAGCTGTTCTCTGGTGAGGTCCAGGATCCCCGCTCCAGCCAAGGGTCGGCACTGAGGGCGCCCCTCTGTCGGCACAGGACGAGGCCCGCATGAGCAAGGACGGCTGCTGCCGCTTCTGCCCGCCGCCCCCGCCCCCGTACCAGAACCGTGAGTACCCAGCCTGCTGGGCGGGGCGGGCTGGGCTGGTCCTAAACCCTGTGTTCCTCTCCAGAGTCGACCTGTGCTGTGTACCATAGGAGCCTGATCATCCAGCAGCAGGGCTGCAGCTCCTCGGAGCCCGTGCGCCTGGCTTACTGCCGGGGGAACTGTGGGGACAGCTCTTCCATGTACGTGCCTGGGCAGCAGGCAGGGAGACGCGAGCAGCTGGTGCTGAGCAGCCCCTGCCCACAGGTACTCGCTCGAGGGCAACACGGTGGAGCACAGGTGCCAGTGCTGCCAGGAGCTGCGGACCTCGCTGAGGAATGTGACCCTGCACTGCACCGACGGCTCCAGCCGGGCCTTCAGCTACACCGAGGTGGAAGAGTGCGGCTGCATGGGCCGGCGGTGCCCTGCGCCGGGCGACACCCAGCACTCGGAGGAGGCGGAACCCGAGCCCAGCCAGGAGGCAGAGAGTGGGAGCTGGGAGAGAGGCGTCCCAGTGTCCCCCATGCACTGACCAGCACTGCCGCCCTCCTGACCTCCAAGGAGAACCTCCCATATGTCCTCTGAGCTCGGCTTCCAAGGCCAGTGGAACTTGTGCCCCTGTCCAGGCGGCTGCAGCTTTGAACACACTGTCCACGCCCGCTTTCTTGTGGAGGGTGTGGGCTATGGGTCACCTGCTGCCTGGAGGAGGGGCCCTTACCCACCCCGCCTGCAGCCACCTCTCAGGACCAGCCCCGGGGCTGGCCGAGCTCCTCTGGCCATGCATCCAGCCTGCTGTTCTGGGGACGTGAGCATCACCTGAGGGTCTCAGGAATGACGCTTGGACATGGTGATCAGCTGCCTGGTGGCTGCAGGAGGAAGAACCTCACTCCTACCTCAGCCCTCAGCCTGCGCTCCCCTCCTCAGTACACGGCCAATCTGTTGCATAAATACACTTGAGCATTTTGCAATTTGTGGACTGTGCATTTTTTGAGATTGTTCA